TAGCACGTGGTAGAATTCATTCCATTAACCTTTGTAAAGTGCTTAATCCCGTGTCACGCACTGTACTAGGGTCTAGCGAGTGACAGATGTCACGGTACAGAGATCTCAGTGGGTCGCTGCCCTCCAGGAGCTTATAAAGAAAATTTTCCTTCTGCAGTTTTCAGCCGGCTACACCCAGTCCCCTGCAAGTAATTTTCAGTGAAAAAAACCCGCATCTTTTTCCTAGTCCTTGCAAATATTCTGGCTTTCCGAGATCTCTTCGCCTTGAATACCGAAGTCACTCCGGGATCTCTCTCTGGACGTTTGGCAGTTATTCCAGATGTAGCCGAATGACCGGCTTGCCCTTTCCCTGCGGAGTGACAGGAAGACAGCGACCCCGGAAAGTTTCCAGCACTTAAAACGCAAAGCGCAGCCTGAACCCACAAGGAGCCGACAACTCTTGCGGCTTCCACCACCCTTCTATCGCGGAGCCTAAGGAAGCTAAAGCAGTCGGGTCAGACCCGGCCACCGGGCAGCGCATGGTTCCGGGCGCAGGGAGCGACAGACTCAGCCCCCCAGCGGCGCGGCGCAGAGAAGTTGCAGGCCAGCCTGCATACCCAAGTGCGGGGGGGAAGAAAAACAAACAAACAAAAAAAATCCTTTCTTCTGGACTACAATGACCGGCAAGCAACGCGCCACGGCGCCAAGTTCAGCTTCGGGATCCTGGCGAAATGGAGCCTGGGAAGTGAAGTCTCCGGACTGTCGGAGTCCCGTAGTGAAGGCAGAAAGTAGGCGTTGCTAGTCCGCTCCACTAGCACGCCGGTTCCTGGCTGGGCTCCGGGTCTCTCGCTCCCGCTCAGGGTTTTCGCGGGCGGCGGGAGCGGTATGGCTCGCCTGAGTAAACTCCAGCGGGAGGGGGAGGAGGGTAGTGGGTGGGGAGGCGGGGTCAGCGGAAGCGGCAGGTTGCTTCCTTCTCCTCTGGCTCCCTCCCCGCCTCTCCCTGAGGGAGCGGTGGGAGGGGGAGGGCAGGGCAGAGGGAAGGTAGTGACACGTGTCAATCAACCCCCCTCCGGGGGGCGCGCGCTCCGGGGCTCGCGCCGAGGGCTCGCGCCCCTGCCTCGTGCCTGCGCTGCTCGTATGTAAATGAGGGCGCGTGACGCGGGACGCAGATGGACAAGGGAAGAGAGAGAATGGCCGCTGCCGCCGCCGCTGCTGCCGCCGCCGCCGCCGCCGCTCAGTGCCGGAGCCCTCGGTGCGCGGCGGAGAGAAGAGGATTCCGGCGGGAACTCGACTCTTGGCGCCACCGCCTCATGCACTGTGTAGGTAAGAGAGACGCGGGCCGGGGCCCCGGGTTAATATACTTTTCTCTCTCTAAAAACACAGGTTTTGAGAGTATTTTAGAAGGGCTTTATGGACCACGGCTACGAAGAGACCTCAGTTTATTTGAAGGTAATTTTTAAAATTTTATTTAAAAGTTGTCATATATTTAATGAATTTTTTCCCTCTTTTAAAGACTGTGAACCAGAAGAGCTGACTGACTGGTCTATGGATGAAAAATGTTCATTTTGTAACCTACAGAGAGAAGCAGTCAGTGTAAGTTTTAGTGCTATGAAATTATCTTTAAATTCTGTATGTTGTTGTTTTCTTATACTTTTAGGATTGTATACCATCTCTTGATTCTTCACAGTCAACACCAACAGAGGAGCTATCATCTCAGGGCCAGTCCAACACTGATAAGATTGAATGCCAAGCAGAAAATTACCTAAATGCACTCTTTCGAAAGAAAGGTAATATTGGTATGCTTTGTCATTTAAAATTTTAAAATGATTATTATATTTATTTCTTCCCTAGATCTTCCTCAGAACTGTGATCCTAACATTCCCCTAGTTGCTCAGGAATTAATGAAAAAGATGATACGTCAATTTGCGATTGAGTACATTTCAAAAAGTGGTAAAACTCAAGAGAATAGAAATGGTTCAATTGGACCAAGTATAGTATGTAAAAGTATCCAAATGAATCAAGCAGAAAACTCCCTTCAGGAAGAGCAGGAAGGCCCCTTAGACCTCACTGTGAATCGAATGCAAGAACAAAATACTCAGCAAGGTAAGATTTTTTGTGTGCATTTAATATATAATATATAAAGTTTTTTCTCTTGCAAAAATTATAGGGGATGGAGTGTTAGATCTCTCTACAAAGAAAACCAGCATAAAATCTGAAGAGTCATCCATATGTGATCCTTCTTCTGAAAATTCAGTGGCTGGGTAAGCAATATCTAGGAAATATAATTTAATATCAATTCATTTTTTGTTTGATTTTTATTTTTAGTTCAACTGTTGATGCAAAATCAGAGGAAGCTACTAAAATGGAAAAAAGAAAATCAGCATTAAACAAAGTTTTGGAATCTTTGTGCATACATCACCAGCAACAAGTTTTGGCTATGTTGAAATTTCTAGTCCAAGAGCAGAATGCTGCTTCTCTTTGCTGTTGTAATACATCATGTGTTGTGTCTTCAGAATCTCAAAAGCCCTTAATCGAAGATGATTTATGTGGTCTGTTCTGTAGTTGTGAATATAGGCTGGCAGAAAGAGGTTGTTTACAAAACGAAAAACAAAGCCCTGGTTTAGAACCTCTGCCAGTCTGTATTAAAGATTTACATTGTTTATCTTGCCAAACTGTAACTGTTGAACACGTTAAGCCAGTAGTGAATAGAGGAATTGCAGACAGTTATAATTCTCACAGGTGCTGTTCTGGACTGTTACCAAACATTCACTCTACAAAATCAGCCTTTCGTAGTCCTCTTTTGTCAAAGGAAGTATGTGATCTTTCAGTCACTCTTAAAGATGCCTGTAGATCTCGAAGTCCCTCACCCCCACCATTATCACCTATAGAAACTGAAGGATTTGAAAAATTGAAAGACGTCATCTCAGAGATTTCAGCCTTAGAAAATAACAAACTTGAAGCAAACATTAACCAGCCTCCATCTCTCACACCAGCAGAAATCAGCAGCAATAAGAGTGATCATCAAGATAAAATACTTAAAACTAAAAAATCCAGTAACTCTTATTCTTTACTCTCAAATGACAGCAATAATTCTACTACAAATCATGAAAAAGGTGAAACTGCTGTAATTTTTCAAGATTTAATGGATCGCATTAATGAAAAACTAAAATCAATAGAAACCACGGATATGACAAGCCTTGTAAAATTATCTAGCAGTGATTATAATACATATAATGATTTAAAATTGGGAGATTTCATAACATCTCTCTTGCATAATGCAAAAGCCAGTGATTATAGTTTTATGGAATTATTGAGTCAACATGATAAAAAGGTAGAAAATAAAATTATTCAGACAAGATTTCGAAAGCGTCAAGAAACTTTATTTGCAATGCGCAACTCCTCTGATTCACCCATGTTTAGAAGGCAGTCTTTACAGATAAAAAGAGAACTTGCTAGTCTTGATGAAAATTTTACAAGAAAAAAATACACCGAAAAAAGTTCAAGGAAATTGACACAAAACAATGAGATATCTTCATCAGACAAAGGAGAATTCTATCATGACCAAGGGCCTTCTTTACAAAATTCTAAAAGACTTCAAGGTAAAAATCATGCTGAAACATCATTTTCACCAAATTATGCATTACAGTCACTGCAACTACCTCTTCATAGTTCAGAAACTAACTTGTCTTTTAATGAATTTTCAGAAAGCTTTAAAACAACTTCCCCTGAGAAAATGAGCATAAGAAAGCCACAGGAGAAATCTGCAGATGGAAAACAATTTTTGCAAAATGATAGGAAAAATCCAAAGTTAGGTAATACTCAAACTCTTTTGAGAAATGATGTTTCTGGACTTTTGAGCAGAACTAAACGAAATATTGTGCCTCCAGGGTGGTATTCTGTATATGTAACAAATAATTATGTTTTTAAAAAATCCCCTAAAGCCAAAAAAGTATCCGAATCCACAACAAAAAACGATCCAGTGAAAAATATTCACATTGAAAGCTCACACAATATAGACCTAAACAAAATTGCAATGAATTCTAATTTACAAGTGGTTGTGAAGCGTTTGGAAGATACAATAAGTATAGCCAAAAAATCCTGGAATAATCAGCCATTATCAGAAGGATATAAAGCATCCAAGAAATTGATAGAAATTGATGGTAAAGACCAACATGCTGACAGAAATATGACTCTTACTCTAAATAGAATGACATGCAAAGAACAGAGCTTATCAAAATCTGTGGTAGCATCCGGCAATATTATCAATAGTCACTGCATGCCTACAGTGGATTTGAATAACAAAAGACTTGAAAATCTGAAAAAGTCATCTATTTTAGATATGGGTCGCTTGATTTCCAGTGTTGAAAATGTACCAGCAAAATATGAAGGTACTGAAAGTTCATCTGTTTCCAACTATTCTAGTCCTATCAAACTCATGTTTTTATCTGAGGTTAAAAGTAGTGAAGGGGTCAAATATACTTTAACTTCAGTTGGCACTTCCCATTCAAATGTTGTTCTCCCTTCTGAAAAACCTACAACCCATCACGTAACTGAAGAAAAAACAGAAACAAATGAGGATATCTCAAATGCGAACTCTGAAAATTATCACTCCAGTCATTATGATACTGATACTTTTCAAAGAGAACTAAACAAATTCAGTCATGCAAAAGAAACTGCAGGATCCTCTACAATGTTTATAGGTGATATAAATAGTGATAAGCCACAAGAAGAACCTAAGGACAATTCAAGCAGTGCTACTGATCCATCTTTTAAAAGAAAACCAGGTAGACCAAAAAAAATAGGTCCCCAAGTTGTGAAACAGATTAAGCGACCAATTGGAAGACCACCAAAGCCTAAAATTGATCAAACAAACATCACTGTTTGCCAGAATGAGCCCTTTAGTGCTGGAAGGAAAAGCCCAGAATGTCTCATATCAGAAGTAAAAGAAGGTATTTATAAAAAGAGTATTACAGTAACTGTTATTTACGGAAGGTCAAGAAGAACTAAAAGGCATGTTTCTGAAGGAAGGGTAAACATAAGCAACCTTATGTCTTTAAACAATAATGCTGGTGATTTTCCAACTGAATATAATAGTCCCAGAAATATTAGTGAAGACAAAATTGACTTGGGTGAAAGAATAAGTGCTGTAGCAAGCTTGACTACTGAAAGTGAGATCTTGGGGTCTGGCTTTGAATATGTGAGACCCATCAAGAACAAATCTGTGATACCTCAGCCTTCCAAGAACATTATTCGACCAAATCAGAAGCCTTTGGCAATAAGTAGGAAGCCTGGTAGACCGGCAAAAGTGAAAATCTCTGGCATATCTGTGACTATTAATAGAACTTCACCTCAGGAAAGAGAAGTAAGTATTAGCAGCTGCTTGCCTCCTTTAGAACAGGATAATACGTCAGGAAAAAATCTGCCTGAAGAAAAGTATGACCAACAGTGCACTCAAATGGATAAAATAAGGCACACTGAAGCTGATATATTTAAAAATGGATCAAAACGTATGATTGCTACTGTACCTTTGAGACATTCTATTAGGGATAGAAAACCATCTCTGCATTTCTTACATTCATTAGCATCTTCTAGCTCACTTATTTATAGAAACGCTCTGCTCCATAAATCATATAAACTGCATTTGCAGAAAAATAAAAGTCAGAAGGAAAAACATAGGCACTCAAAGATGAAAATAGCTTACAAAGATACCCCAAGAAACAGACTTTCGCGGAATGCAAAAAAGTGTTTGGAAGATAATAAATTAGTACCTATTTCTGAAGTATCCTTGGATCCTATAATTTCATCAAACCCTTTGCTCAGGTGGTGGGCTACTTCTGCTTCAAATGATTCCTTATTAGAGGAATTAAACAATAGATTTGAGCAAATAACAAATGCTTGGGTGCAAGTAAGTGGAGATGAAGCTGAAAATTGTATTCATAAAAAAAGAGAACACATTGAAAATGATCATTTCAAAGTAGCAAGCCCTTTGGAAACTTGTCTTTTAGAACTTGAAGTTTCACCTGTAAAAATGCTTTTTCAGAAAAAGTATGATTTGAATGAACTCTGTACTTGGTTTATGCAAACAACAGAAACACAGTCTCTTTCACTAGTTAGAAAAGCAAATGCCCGAAACCCTTTGGAAGTAATAAATACCAGGGGAATCAAATTAGGGACCAAATATTCTGACTTTAATGCCAGCCCCTTCAGAAAGCACTTTAAAAAATTTGCACTCTCTTCTCCTTCAAAATCAGCAGAGAAATTGCATATACTGCATAAAGTGGCTAACTCTCCACTCTTAAATGTGAAAAGTAATTTAGCAATAGCTAGATTAAAAAGGACTGAGTTTAAGAGGTTGCATCATGAAAGGTGGAAAAGAGAGGGAAAGCTGCACAACCATGGAACAGTTGACTGGAACTCTAAAAGGAGAAACTTAAGATTTTTCTGCCAGAACCAATTTTTAAATAAGACTGAGGGAGAAACAAATGCTGACATCCCACTCCAAGGAAAAAGCATAGTAGATAATCAGTGTGTTTTGCCACCTGAGATCAGGGGTGACTTGCAGCAGAGGGTAGTAATGCCTGACTTCAAAATACATGCTAGTTTTGAGAATAAATTTAAGTCAGAAGCAAAAGAGAATGGAACAAATTGCAGCCAAAAAGACTTTCAAAAGGGACCAAGACTAGAAAATGTATGTCCTAATAGTTGGAGGTCAAAAACCTTAAAAGACTGTAGAATATTTTTGAGGAAGCTCAACTGTCTTGAACACAGAAATACTTTTAAGCTAAATACAATCATTTACTCTCCTGAATCTACTGACAGTGGAAATACTCATCAGACTCATATGGAAGAATCAAAGCGCTTTACTTTAAGATCTCATTCTGCTAGGCAAAATTCTTTTAAAAAGCAATCTAAAGAAATAGAAAATGCTAACACAAATAATCCTTCAGCTGATGAATTTGCTGACCATCTTGGCAATAGTAAATTAAGCAAATGTGTTAACTTTGACAAGAATCCTGATAGTTTTGAAGTTCTTAGCAATTTGAACAAAAGAAAAAGACCACCATGGAAGATCACAGAAATGTCAACAAAAAGACATAAACGACAGTCTTGCAACAGTGGACAAATGGCAAACTATTTTTCCAAATCCCTAGGTAAGTTCTTCTCTACTTAATTTTAAAGTTTCAAAACTAAAATGCCTTACACTTTTTCTTCCAGCATGCTACAAGTGAAAACTGATGAGAAACTGAATGTGTCTGATGAGAATACAGCAAGTTGCCCTTTGAGCCCCATTAAGATGTGCCTTAATCGTCCCATTGAATGGAATCTGAATTTGACAACAGCATCTCTAACGAGCTGTACAGTTCATAACCAAAATCTCAAAAGCGAAGAGAAATAGATTGCAGTTCTTCTTGCACTATCTTTATTTTGTATGTCAGTATTCCTTCTGAACAATAAGCATTTATCAATTGATCTTGAAGTATTTCTAGTCCTGTGATTTGTCTTTATATTAAATCATTAGCATTAATCATTTTGATTATATTCTTTATATGTTTTTTTTACATGTTTTACATCAGATCATTGTGGAATTTTGTAAACGGATTTTGATGTTTCTCTTTTAGTGGTATTATGTGAATTTTTTATGCCCTAAGTTTAAATACGTAATTGTCCCTAGTTTTATTTCTGTGCACAAAGTTTTAATATATAACACATTGTGATTTATAAAGCTAGTATTGTAAAGATTTGTGATGATAACCTGACCCATGAGCAGTTGTAAAACAGGTGGATACCAACTACCTCGAAGCAAATTGGTGAAAGAAAAGGCAAAGGTATCTCTTAGAAGTAAATCTCCTTCAACGTTATATATGTACAGAAGAAAAAAAGTTGATCATAGCTTTTTGTCAAGTAGCATGTTTCCCATTCACAGGAAAATGTGAGCTTATCAGTTCTTTCTCTGTATTTTAAATCTAAGTCTGTGGGCTTTAAGAGCAATGGCACAATTGCATGTTTACTGTTCAGCAAATCTGTGCCTCTTGATAGAGAAAAATACTATGTGGTTTCTGTAAGTTACCAGTTTTGAATGAAAAATGGTAAATGGATTTACATCTGTTTTATTGTACCTTAGCCTTTTATTTTAAAGTTAAAGGGATGACTTTTAAAAGCAGGACATTCCCTACCTTTAATAGTGCAAAGCACAGTTTCAGCAATGGCTACATGACTATGTCTAAAAACTGAATACTCAGAATACTAAAGGTTTGGTGCTTAAATTTATTTTTCCCATGCCAGAGAAAGCAAGCTTTGGTATGGTAAACCACATGAGAACATGGCTCCTTTCTTTTTGGATAGCCTGGCCATGTGTGAATGGGATTTTAGCTTATTATGTTTCTAAGACTTTTCCTTACAGCACACTTAATGTACCTTTTCAGTCCTTCTCCCAACCCCCTGCAAATTGTCTTTAAAACAACAACACATAAGGAATCTGAAGCACAGGAGAACACAGAGCCAACAAACAGAATGAAGAACAATCATCTATTTTTAACTGACTTTCTATCATTACCATTTTTCCTTTTGCTTAATAACTATCTTGCTTTGAAACTTTGACTCCTTTTATAAGTTCTATGAGGCACATATGTATAGCAATTTGGTTCTAAAAACCAGTGATCTTACTTTAGCTCCATCTTAAAATTTCACCTTAAGTAAATGGCCTCTAGTAGATGATAAGCCTAAAAAAAGCACAATTATTAAAACAAACAGATCCATGTTAGGACATTTCTGAATAATAAAGAGAAAAGGTGTTTCGTTGGGTATTGCAGAAAAGAGGACCAATTTCATATAGTACAAGTTTCGTAAGTCAGGCCAAGTGTCAATTTCAAAAGACAAGAAATGAAATTGACAGTGAATAGTGCTCATAAATTGGTAGCGTATATAAAGAGAAGTTCCTGTCACATTATATTCCCACTAGAATTATTATCCACAGTAAATAAATATTATTTTGTTATGCCAAAAATATAGCGAGCAGCTTCATGGTTAATAATACATTTATGTTGACACCTCCCTAATCCAGGAAACATTCACAAACAAGGACTCCCATATACAAATACTTTAGGAAGAGAGATTTCCCAGGCAGATATCACCAAAAATGTTTTCACTGTAGGAATCACAAAATAAGTTTTTGTCAAAATAACTGTTGTTGAACGTTATACTGGTCTTCCTCACTGGTGATTGATAAGCTCCTTTCTAGCCAGTTTGTGGTACTTCCTTCATTTTCCCTAGAAATGTTACTTGTTAAATGTGTCCTCAGGCGGTTTCATCTTTGTTGATTCTGCCCATCTAAGTCATAAGCTTCTCAAATGCAAGCTACTAGCTAGTTACACTTGTAAGTTTTCCATAATGACATGATTTTAAACATAAAGAGTTCATAAGAATCACTTGGAGAGACTATTTAAAAATGAGATTCCTAGGCCCACCTCAGATTGTGATAAATCTGTGTGACTGACTGATGCACACTTTTTCTGGACTATAATAACTGATGCTGCTCTACTGCTTTAATACAGGCCAAAGTAACGTGGAAGCGCACAGCAGAAAATCTTCAGAAAGACATCAGGTTTGTTCTGATTTTGACAAGGGTAACTTCTTCTTTATTAAAGCAAATAACTGGACATAATCTTAAAGGATTCCACCTCCATCGTCTTTCCTAACTTAGATCTTCATTGAGAAATTGGGCAAGGTTAAGTTTACTTTTTTCTAGTGCTGCGGTTTTGGCTCGTCTTGGTAGTCTCATCTTCATTTCTGATTCTGGTTCTGGAACTTCATGATCACTAAATAGATGTTGAAAATACACGAATTTAGATACAAGCTTTAAAACCAGTTTATTTATAAATAAAACTTTTTTGTTTCTGACTCACATTCTATCAGTGTTTAATTGATAGCCTGATTCCATTGACTTAGCTTAAAACTAAAATCTCAATGTCAAAAAAACACTGACTTGGCTATCTAGCAAAGTGAATCAGGGAAAATCTAGCTAATGATTTTATATACTATAACAGAACCTGGTGTTATACAGGAAAAAAAGCCACAAACTTGTAATGAAGCTTGTAATTAAACGAGGACCATAACTGTCCAAAAGAGATTTCTTTGAAACTCAAGAAGTGACAAAAAAATTAAGTTCTCTCTCTTGATTTAAGCAATAAATTCCAAAAACATAGTAAAAAACAAGTTTCCCCCCAAAAAAGACAAATTTAATCAACAGTGTAAAACTATGTACTGAAAATACACACAATACAATTTTGCAAATGAATACAAGACAGCTACCAACTTTCAGCTCTAACAGTGGCTTGACTGACAGAAGCCAAAAATAAAACACTCTACCACACAATATACCCAAATTATAGACAGAATTATTCTATCAGTATGTAAGTGTAGAGAACCCAAATATTATCAAAATCAAGAGTTTGCTAACTGAAGATCAAAGAGGAGTCACATCATGTAATTAAAAATTGAAACAACATATTAAAGATAGTACTAAAGACCATGCCAGCTAATAGGCAAAAGCAAACACGCCGTAAGAAGTCAAATGCTCTTGATGATGGAATTTTAGACTATATACCTAAGACAGCTATTTATAGTTTTCACTATCTTGTTATATATTCTCTCTCATTCGCAAGAAAATTAGTTTTTTTCTACTTGTAGAAATAAAAAGTGAAGATAGGCCTCCATATATTCTAGACATGCATGACATACCTTTCAGAGTCGGCTTCAGCAGTCTGACACCTCCTGTTCGTCCTAGCTGAAACTGTCACTTTTCTCTGTCCTTGAAGATAGTATAATTCATTATCAGGATTTATTATCAGTTGCTTTTTGTTTTTAATCTAGTTTCTAGGCTAACTAAATCCTTTGTCTTCAACACAACAATCCTTTCAACACATGTATCTCCTACTTGTTCTAGCCATCTTGGTACCAGTTATCACTGCCACAGAAAAAGGAACCCAAGCAAGATTAAAACTTAATTTATTTTGTAAGCACTAATAATGAGTAAGGGAAAATAAGGAAATTTCAAGCAAGTTAAAAGAAGGCAAATTTTAGTTCAATGTATTTGAGGACAGTATATGAAAAATGTGTTATAATGAAGTACCTCTATTATTGCTATAGCACAAAGTCTGTGGAGACTCATGAAAATTAAGGGTTAGAAAGGTAGGTTAGGTGCATAAACAGGTGCTAAAGAAACAACTTTTTTTTTTCTTGGAAGGTGATAAAACATAGTAAGGTAATAATGGCTTCTTGTAAAATAACATACATGACCAATTCAAATGTGTTCTAAAATATATTTCAATGTAAAAACTAGAACCTTTATATACTGGGGATTATAAGATTCTACTTACTAGAAATTTACAAGGTTAAGGAGTAAGACAAAGTTTGGCTTGTGATGTTTCTCATTTATAAGGAATAAAACAATATGAATATATGAAGTTTGGTCTATTAAAAAGGATGGTGTTCTCATGGTGTGATATACCACAAAAAAAATCTGATCAAAACCAAACTGTTCAATGTGACAGTCTGAAAATTATATACTCTACTTCATTCATGTTACACTTTTTTCTACTCCTTACCTGCTTTTACTAATGCATTTATCCCCAAGAAAACATCCAACAATATGGGACTAATTTGGAACAATATCCAGCAATTGGTATTTAAATAATTTACTGGTTACAAAACAATATTATGACCAGACTCCATTTTAGAAAAAATTAAATCTGCATCGAAAAGGGCCTTAAAAAATAGATTTCTAAAATCAAAATCATGGTTGGCTCATGGGTGGGATTATTAGTGTTCCTTATAGTAGTTTGTCTGGATGTACTTTCTGATTCTTCTGTAATAAGCATGCATTGCTTTTGTAATGAGGAAATAATAAAACAATAAAAAGATCTTGAATTTCAGATTTTTTTCCAAGTGACCCCCTAATAGTCAG